ACTTTTAAAATTGTTACTTAGAGTTGTCTATAAGTTATGAAGTACCAAAATGTGATTAGGATACTCTTTGTGTATGTTAGGGCAGGGTTTGTTGAGTTTGTGGCTCACTGTGCTAATTGAGTGTGGAGCGAGCCTATTAAATTTTTATTAAAGCAAGACATGCCATATTTTAAAACATCAAATGGTTCTAAAGTGTGTGGGGACTATAACAAACCCCACCCACTCCATTCTTGATTCCCACTCTCCGGAAGCAACCACTTTCAGCACTTTGAAATCTTTTAGTTATTTATGGAATTTTCTTTCATAATTCAAAATAACATGTTATTGTTCTATTTCTTCATTTCGCTGTATTAAAATAGCTAAGTAAGCATGCATATTTCCCACCCTATCATGTCACTATATGTAGTCAAAATTTTGGTTAAATAATTTGAGTGTTTATGTTATTTTGCCTATGTACATATTCTTAATAATTGAGCAATATATTCGACTATGCTTATATTTCCTTTTACGTACAACTTTTTGTTCTCCCTAGAGTTGACTATTGCCTTGATTTTGGTTTCTTTTCTTAGTTCTCCATGTACCTATTACTATTTTGATCCCCAAGCAGATATATTAATCTCCTCTCAATATATGCAAACATATCAAGGAATCTGTTTATTTTACCCCAAGGGAACAACTTTTCTGAAGCCCTCTGTTCTTTTTTTCAGTTTAGGAAGATCTGCTTTGGCCTGCTATACAACTATTAAGGAGGGAATTTATTTCACTTTCTGAGAATCATTTTCTTTCTCCATTATTTGATTCCCTGATTCTATATCTCATGCCTTTCTTTTCTTTGTTTCCTCGGTCCTTTGTTTCCTGAACAATTCTTTAAGAACTTTAAGAGTGAACGAGAGGTAAACTTTTTGAGACTTTGTATGTTTAAAAATCCCTTGGTTCTATGTTAATCGTTTGACTGGATATAGAACTCTATACTGAAAATGGTTTTGTATAATAGATCTAAAGGTACTTTTCCACTGTCTTTTAGATACCAGAATTGCTGTTAACAAATAAAATACTGGCCAGATGTGTTGGTTCACGCCTGTAATCCTAGCACTTCGGGAGGCTGAGGCGGGAGGATTACTTGAGCCTAGGAGTTTGAGACCAGCCTGGGCAACATAGCAAGATCCCATCTCTACAAAAAAGTGAAAAAGTTAGCTGAACAAGGCGGCATGCACATGCTACTCCAGACGCTGAAGTGGGAAGATCACTTAAGTCCGAGAGATCGAGGCTTCAGTGAGATATGGCTGAGACACTGCTCTCAGCCTGGATGACAGAGTGAGAACCTGTCTCAAACAAGAGAAAAAAATTTTTCTAAAACTACATAATTTTTTTCTTTCAGGATTGGAGACACAAAATCAGAAATTAAGATTCTAAGCATAGGCGGAGGTGCAGGTATGAGTAATATATTTTTAAAGTTCATATTTGATGTGACCTGTCCCATATGTTTATCTTCTAGGTGAAATTGATCTTCAAATTCTCTCCAAAGTTCAGGCTCAATACCCAGGAGTTTGTATCAACAATGAAGTTGTTGAGCCAAGTGCTGAACAAATTGCCAAATACAAAGGTACCTGTAACTCCTGGTCCTCTACACCAGATTGATGGTGTGTCACCTCTTCTCTGTATTTTAGAGCTTGTAGCCAAGACATCGAACCTCGAGAACGTAAAGTTTGCTTGGCATAAGGAGACATCATCTGAATACCAAAGTAGAATGTTGGAGAAAAAGGAGCTTCAAAAGTGGGACTTTATTCATATGATTCAAGTAAGAAATATGTATTATAATATATACTCAGAAGCAGCTCATTTCTCTTTTTCCTCCTTTCTAGATGCTGTATTATGTAAAAGACATCCCAGCTACCCTGAAATTCTTCCATAGTCTCTTAGGTACCAATGCTAAGATGCTCATTATTGTTGTGTCAGGTAAGTTATTTTCATTCAGCCTGAATTTTAAAAATGAAAGCATGACTTGTGTTTTATTGCACAGGAAGCAGTGGCTGGGACAAGCTGTGGAAAAAGTACGGATCACGCTTTCCCCAGGATGACCTCTGCCAGTATATCACATCAGATGACCTCACTCAGATGCTGGACAACCTAGGGCTTAAGTATGAGTGCTATGACCTTTTGTCCACCATGGATATATCTGACTGCTTTATTGATGGTAATGAAAATGGAGACCTGCTTTGGGATTTTTTGACTGAAACCTGCAACTTTAATGCCACAGCACCACCTGATCTCAGAGCAGAGCTTGGGAAAGATCTACAAGAGCCTGAATTTAGTGCTAAGAAAGAGGGGAAGGTTCTTTTTAATAATACTCTGAGTTTCATAGTGATTGAGGCATAACTATCAATCACAAAAGTATATTCAAAAATTATATTTTGAACAACTCGAATCACTCATTTATTTCCATATTAAAATCACAAACTCATCCATTAATGTAGATAAAGCACTGTTTGGATATGAGATGTAGCAAATTCCAATACATTATTGGACTTCCATTTGGAATCATATGGGATACTGCTGGTCTTATCCTGTCCCTCCTCCAGGTAGAGAGACCACAAGCAGGCTCAACATAACATAAGCTAGAAAAATTAGATGACTGAATTTCTATGGCATATTGATAATAAAATTCATTCCATTTGCTGATTGTCTGAAATTTTCTAGAATACTAATAAAATACATACTATAGATTCTTTATTAGTGAAGTATGCACTAATCAATACTTTGAACACAAAGCCTGTGTTACTGATTTGGCCGTTTTGTGAAGAAACATTTATCTTTGTACGTTCTTCTATTGTGCTTTCTATCTAATTTTTATTAATTTGTAAGAGTAAGCACCTTTAGAATATTAAAAATTAATTCTTTATCACATGTTGTCATTTCTTCCCATTGTGTTTTCTCTTGTAATTTTATCTGTGAATTAATAGCTTTTTGTTTGTCTTTTTGATATACTGAAGTTTTCTATTATATTCAGCCAGATTTTTTTTTAAGTCTCGGCTTCTGATACATTTTAAAAGACCTTCTAAAACCAAGGTTTTAGAATACTAACATTTTATCAAAATAATATTATAGTTTTGCTTTTTTTAAAAAATGAAATCTTTACTATGTTTGAAATTTAGATAAGTATAAACAGTGAGAACAAACTGTTTCCCCTCAAAATAATAGCCAGATGTATAAACAAAATTTATTGAAGAACAAAGAAACACAAAACTAAACCTGTTCTAGCTTAAAATGCAGCTTTTACCAGATTTCTAGGAATTGGGTAAATGCAAGGTTCTAGAAAACCTTCAATGCATTTTGATACTTTATAGTTTCTTATGTCACTCTCAAGAACTCCTATAAGACCAAGAGTCATCTTTGGACTGTAGGATTTCAGGGGGGTTTTGAAAACAAATTTGATGTTTCTTATTTTTAATAATAACGCTCTGTTATTTTTGACATAAACAGTACATTTAATAATTAATAAATAAATATTTTAAGTATGTAAATAATTAGTACTCCCTGTCACAAACAAAACAAAAGTAAGGTTTTACTAAACAGCTCATGAGCCCTCATTCTGCCAGTGAGGAAGCCTTCAACCCCGTGTGATACTCACTCTTTCATGCAATAGGGCTTCCATGTAATGTTGCCGTATAATCACTTTAAAAAGTTAAACGACCCATCTCAATCACCTAGTTTATCCCCAGGGAATACACTGGCATAGAGAGCCTATTTACACTAATAAACTACCAAGCTTTGTTGTTCATAATAAGTAAAATGGACTTGCATTGCTCTCTTTTTTGGACAACTTCATCAATGCTTTTTGAATTATATGTTTCAACAAATGAAACGACAGTTATCCAATCAGATTCCTGAAAATGAACACTGAACCGTTAATCATACTGATATGTACTACTGACAAAGGAAATCTGTGAGGCACACATGATTGATGGGTATGGGGCCATGAAGACCTTGAAGAGCTTCACCAGAAGTATGGAAATCAAGACTTTACAGAGTCTTTTGTATAAAGCACACGTGCAAAAACAAACAAAATTAGAACTAACAATGCTATTGAAAGATACAAAAGAATTGCAGTCCATAGATTGGTGTTTGTAAATATGGCCTTTTTCTCGTCCTTATTAAACCCTTAGTATACAAGGATAAATAAATTCTCACCTGCTTAATTTTAGTGCAATTGAAACACATAAGCCTTTTTAAAGAGAGAAATTCCCATGAAAACCTACTAGTCAGCAATGGGAAGTTGTATAAATTCAAGGGATAAACCTATCCCTGTTTTCTTCCTGCACTGTATGATAATACCAAAATTTGGGACAGTCACATACTAACTTTTCAGATTTGTTCTTGTGTTTCAGAAAAAAGTGCTCAGCATGAATTTGGAATGTTGTTTTATGTATTGTTGTGGATCTCTCAGTGTTTAACATGGTGCCTTGCATATGGTAAATGCTAAGTAAAGCGGGATCAATGAATTATTTCCTTCTCAAACATTTATCTTATACCTTGTGTGTTCATATTATTATTATAAACAGAGCTCAAGAAACCCAATAAAGTTATGTGTTGCCAGTGTAAACCTTAACTTATTTAGGACTCTTTCAGACACTTTTTTGCATGT